CTAGCCACACAGTGGCAGACAAGCAATTTCTCACAGGCTCCATTCTTTCATTATTTACATGGTTCAGCTACTTACGTGGGATACAGGAAAAGAAAAGCAACGATTTGCTGTGTTAGAATCAAATTGTACAAAAAACTCTTTACAGTCTTGCTGGCTCTTTAAGAATTTGTTCCTGTTTGTCTCTTTATAGCCAGTGCACAAATAAATATTATGTGCGTGTGTGCCTGTGTGTGTGCGCTTGTGTGAGGTACAGAAAATTAGTGTTTAACAGAACTTTTAACCCTCTGGACACCAGGATACCTGTGTTTTACCCTTGATATGGTGAGTAACAGAACTGCTTCCCTAACTTCCCTTCAGATTCTGTGTCACTTCGTGTCCACAAACACTTTATTTAAGGTCTCATCACTCCTAGGCAGGGTGCCAAAGACCCCTCTCAGAAATATGAGGAAGTTGATAGCAGTGTGACTTCAGGTCTTTAAGCCTCATCAGTACCACCTATAAAACGGGTCTGATAGTCCCTACCTGTCAGGACTGGTGTTAGGATGAGATAATGTTTGTGAACTGTAAACTATATAAACGTGTGCTACTGTGAGAACTGGACAAAGAAGAGAGGGAGTGAGAGAAATTAAGGGAGGGCTGGGGCTGGGAAAGAACGAAAAGGGAGTCGCGTATAGAGGAGAGCGCGACAGTCGCGAGCCACACTTTGCAATGAAACTCTTTAGACTTTCTGCCGGGAGAGCGGCCCAGACGCGCCAGGTCTGTAGCAGGAGGCCGCGCCGAGGGCGGGTCCCCAGAAGCCTACAGGTGAGTATCGGTTCTCCCCTTCCCGGCTTTCGGTCCGGAGGAGGCGGGAGCAGCTTCCCTGTTCTGATCCTATCGCGGGCGGCGCAGGGCCGGCTTGGCCTTCCGTGGGACGGGGAGGGGGGCGGGATGTGTCACCCAAATACCAGTGGGGACGGTCGGTGGTGGAACCAGCCGGGCAGGTCGGGTAGAGTATAAGAGCCGGAGGGAGCGGCCGGGCGGCAGACGCCTGCAGACCATCCCAGACGCCGGAGCCCGAGCCCCGACGAGTCCCCGCGCCTCATCCGCCCGCGTCCGGTCCGCGTTCCTCCGCCCCACCATGGCTCGGGGCCCCGGCCTCGCGCCGCCACCGCTGCGGCTGCCGCTGCTGCTGCTGGTGCTGGCGGCGGTGACCGGCCACACGGCCGCGCAGGACAACTGCACGTGTCCCACCAACAAGATGACCGTGTGCAGCCCCGACGGCCCCGGCGGCCGCTGCCAGTGCCGCGCGCTGGGCTCGGGCATGGCGGTCGACTGCTCCACGCTGACCTCCAAGTGTCTGCTGCTCAAGGCGCGCATGAGCGCCCCCAAGAACGCCCGCACGCTGGTGCGGCCGAGTGAGCACGCGCTCGTGGACAACGATGGCCTCTACGACCCCGACTGCGACCCCGAGGGCCGCTTCAAGGCGCGCCAGTGCAACCAGACGTCGGTGTGCTGGTGCGTGAACTCGGTGGGCGTGCGCCGCACGGACAAGGGCGACCTGAGCCTACGCTGCGATGAGCTGGTGCGCACCCACCACATCCTCATTGACCTGCGCCACCGCCCCACCGCCGGCGCCTTCAACCACTCAGACCTGGACGCCGAGCTGAGGCGGCTCTTCCGCGAGCGCTATCGGCTGCACCCCAAGTTCGTGGCGGCCGTGCACTACGAGCAGCCCACCATCCAGATCGAGCTGCGGCAGAACACGTCTCAGAAGGCCGCCGGTGACGTGGATATCGGCGATGCCGCCTACTACTTCGAGAGGGACATCAAGGGCGAGTCTCTATTCCAGGGCCGCGGCGGCCTGGACTTGCGCGTGCGCGGAGAACCCCTGCAGGTGGAGCGCACGCTCATCTATTACCTGGACGAGATTCCCCCGAAGTTCTCCATGAAGCGCCTCACCGCCGGCCTCATCGCCGTCATCGTGGTGGTCGTGGTGGCCCTCGTCGCCGGCATGGCCGTCCTGGTGATCACCAACCGGAGAAAGTCGGGGAAGTACAAGAAGGTGGAGATCAAGGAACTGGGGGAGTTGAGAAAGGAACCGAGCTTGTAGGTACCCGGCGGGGCAGGGGATGGGGTGGGGTACCGGATTTCGGTATCGTCCCAGACCCAAGTGAGTCACGCTTCCTGATTCCTCGGCGCAAAGGAGACGTTTATCCTTTCAAATTCCTGCCTTCCCCCTCCCTTTTGCGCACACACCAGGTTTAATAGATCCTGGCCTCAGGGTCTCCTTTCTTTCTCACTTCTGTCTTGAAGGAAGCATTTCTAAAATGTATCCCCTTTCGGTCCAACAACAGGAAACCTGACTGGGGCAGTGAAGGAAGGGATGGCATAGCGTTATGTGTAAAAAACAAGTATCTGTATGACAACCCGGGATCGTTTGCAAGTAACTGAATCCATTGCGACATTGTGAAGGCTTAAATGAGTTTAGATGGGAAATAGCGTTGTTATCGCCTTGGGTTTAAATTATTTGATGAGTTCCACTTGTATCATGGCCTACCCGAGGAGAAGAGGAGTTTGTTAACTGGGCCTATGTAGTAGCCTCATTTACCATCGTTTGTATTACTGACCACATATGCTTGTCACTGGGAAAGAAGCCTGTTTCAGCTGCCTGAACGCAGTTTGGATGTCTTTGAGGACAGACATTGCCCGGAAACTCAGTCTATTTATTCTTCAGCTTGCCCTTACTGCCACTGATATTGGTAATGTTCTTTTTTGTAAAATGTTTGTACATATGTTGTCTTTGATAATGTTGCTGTAATTTTTTAAAATAAAACACGAATTTAATAAAATATGGGAAAGGCACAAACCAGAAGTCGGCATTTGTGAAAAGTCCC